GAATGATCTCGGTTCACTGCAACCTCCGCCTCCCGGGTTCAAGCGATTCTCCTGCCTCAGCCTCCTGAGTAGCTGGGACTACAGGCGCCTGCCACCACGCCTGGCTAATTTTTGTATTTTTAGTAGAGACGGGGTTTCACTATGTTGGTCAGGCTGGTCACAAACTCCTGACCTCAAGTGATCCGCCTGCCTTGGCCTCCCTGTTTTGCTAGGATTACAGGCGTGAGCCACCGCACCTGCAACTATTTTCATTTGACTGATGGGGCAGTGCACATTTTGGTTTGCATTTGTATTTACGAATGTTTGAGAGAAAAAACTCAAATATCTTACAAGCCTATGTGTCTGGTTCCATTTTGAAGTACTGACCTAGGATCTCTGTACCTACTGAATTTTTTTTGAGAGATAACATACACCTGAAAGTGCATAAAGTGCACTGTCTTAAAATGTACAGCTTGATCCTTCTTTAAAAAAAATCATATACGTACGCCCATGTAACTACTGTTCATATCTAGATGTTGAACACCTCCAACACATCCAACATAACCATAATGTTCCTCTGCACCTTCCCTGTCTATAATCTCTCAGAAGTAAACCAATATTCCGACTCCTATAAAATCCATTAGCTTTACTACATGTTTCAAAGAAAACAAATGAGAACTCTGAAGGACATTTAATTGGAAAACTGCTTTAGCACATTATAAACTTACCAATTTGCTTGTAAACGCTAACCATTTGGCGCCAAAATCCTGGGAGGGTCTTTTAAACCGTTCTTCCTCAAAGCACCGCCCCACTTTTTACACCACGCCTCCTTTTGCTCTGTTCCTTCCCCCACAATATTGGGACACCCTAGGCGGTAGAAGCAGCCGCTTTTCTGTCATGCGCATTGCGGAGAGTCGTTCTTCCCTCTTTCCCGACTTCACCACTCACTGGGATCAGACCCCTGTCATGCGCATTGAGAGTCCTCTAGACAGGCGCTCCTCGCAGCACCGTAGTGCGCTTGCGCTGAGCAGCCCGCGAGGGCGGAAGTGGGAGCTGCGACCGCGCTCCCTGTGAGGTGGGCAAGCGGCGAAATGGCGCCCTCCGGGAGTCTTGCAGTTCCCCTGGCAGTCCTGGTGCTGTTGCTTTGGGGTGCTCCCTGGACGCACGGGCGGCGGAGCAACGTTCGCGTCATCACGGACGAGAACTGGAGAGAACTGCTGGAAGGAGACTGGATGATAGAATTGTGAGTGCGGGGCGGCCAGGGTCCTACGTCCGACTTTTTTTAAAAAAAAATCTGTATTTCTTAGTTATGCCCCGTGGTGCCCTGCTTGTCAAAATCTTCAACCGGAATGGGAAAGTTTTGCTGAATGGGGAGAAGATCTTGAGGTTAATATTGCGAAAGTAGATGTCACAGAGCAGCCAGGTACTGTAAGTCTTTGGTTAGTTTTGTTTCTTTGTAAAACCTGCTGTGTGTTCTTTATTTGTAGGACTGAGTGGACGGTTTATCATAACTGCTCTTCCTACTATTTATCAGTAAGTATTTGAAGATTCTAAATTATGGAGAAGCTGGATAATATTTAATTCTGATTCTCTTTAGTTGTAAAGATGGTGAATTTAGGCGCTATCAGGGTCCAAGGACTAAGAAGGACTTCATAAACTTTATAAGTGATAAAGAGTGGAAGAGTATTGAGCCCGTTTCATCATGGTTTGGTCCAGGTTCTGTTCTGTAAGTATGAGGGCTTTTTCTCTTACCCATTTCTCAGTTTTTTAATCATCTCTTTTATTTTTAGGATGAGTAGTATGTCAGCACTCTTTCAGCTATCTATGTGGATCAGGGTATGGACTAAAATATTTTTATCTTAAACATTATTTTTAGTTTTTTTTTTTCTTTTGATTTTAGACTTGCCATAACTACTTTATTGAAGACCTTGGATTGCCAGTGTGGGGATCATATACTGTTTTTGCTTTAGCAACTCTGTTTTCCGGACTGTTATTAGGACTCGTAAGTATTTCATTTTTGGAGTGCTAGGAAGAATTCAGATTTCTTACAATGTTTATTTTTACAGTGTATGATATTTGTGGCAGATTGCCTTTGTCCTTCAAAAAGGCGCAGACCACAGCCGTACCCATACCCTTCAAGTAAGTATATTTTAAAATGTTTATTTTTTATTACAAAAATACATTTTTGGTCTTTGTCTTTAAGAAAAATTATTATCAGAATCTGCACAACCTTTGAAAAAAGTGGAGGAGGAACAAGAGGCGGATGAAGAAGATGTTTCAGAAGAAGAAGCTGAAAGTAAAGAAGGAACAAACAAAGACTTTCCACAGAATGCCATAAGACAACGCTCTCTGGGTCCATCATTGGCCACAGATAAATCCTAGTTAAATTTTATAGTTATCTTAATATTATGATTTTGATAAAAACAGAAGATTGATCATTTTGTTTGGTTTGAAGTGAACTGTGACTTTTTTGAATATTGCAGGGTTCAGTCTAGATTGTCATTAAATTGAAGAGTCTACATTCAGAACATAAAAGCACTAGGTATACAAGTTTGAAATATGATTTAAGCACAGTATGATGGTTTAAATAGTTCTCTAATTTTTGAAAAATCGTGCCAAGCAATAAGATTTATGTATATTTGTTTAATAATAACCTATTTCAAGTCTGAGTTTTGAAAATTTACATTTCCCAAGTATTGCATTATTGAGGTATTTAAGAAGATTATTTTAGAGAAAAATATTTCTCATTTGATATAATTTTTCTCTGTTTCACTGTGTGAAAAAAAGAAGATATTTCCCATAAATGGGAAGTTTGCCCATTGTCTCAAGAAATGTGTATTTCAGTGACAATTTCGTGGTCTTTTTAGAGGTATATTCCAAAATTTCCTTGTATTTTTAGGTTATGCAACTAATAAAAACTACCTTACATTAATTAATTACAGTTTTCTACACATGGTAATACAGGATATGCTACTGATTTAGGAAGTTTTTAAGTTCATGGTATTCTCTTGATTCCAACAAAGTTTGATTTTCTCTTGTATTTTTCTTACTTACTATGGGTTACATTTTTTATTTTTCAAATTGGATGATAATTTCTTGGAAACATTTTTTATGTTTTAGTAAACAGTATTTTTTTGTTGTTTCAAACTGAAGTTTACTGAGAGATCCATCAAATTGAACAATCTGTTGTAATTTAAAATTTTGGCCACTTTTTTCAGATTTTACATCATTCTTGCTGAACTTCAACTTGAAATTGTTTTTTTTTTTTTTTCTTTTTGGATGTGAAGGTGAACATTCCTGATTTTTGTCTGATGTGAAAAAGCCTTGGTATTTTACATTTTGAAAATTCAAAGAAGCTTAATATAAAAGTTTGCATTCTACTCAGGAAAAAGCATCTTCTTGTATATGTCTTAAATGTATTTTTGTCCTCATATACAGAAAGTTCTTAATTGATTTTACAGTCTGTAATGCTTGATGTTTTAAAATAATAACATTTTTATATTTTTTAAAAGACAAACTTCATATTATCCTGTGTTCTTTCCTGACTGGTAATATTGTGTGGGATTTCACAGGTAAAAGTCAGTAGGATGGAACATTTTAGTGTATTTTTACTCCTTAAAGAGCTAGAATACATAGTTTTCACCTTAAAAGAAGGGGGAAAATCATAAATACAATGAATCAACTGACCATTACGTAGTAGACAATTTCTGTAATGTCCCCTTCTTTCTAGGCTCTGTTGCTGTGTGAATCCATTAGATTTACAGTATCGTAATATACAAGTTTTCTTTAAAGCCCTCTCCTTTAGAATTTAAAATATTGTACCATTGAAGAGTTTGGATGTGTAACTTGTGATGCCTTAGAAAAATATCCTAAGCACAAAATAAACCTTTCTAACCACTTCATTAAAGCTGAAGACCAGTATGATTTCTGGTTGCTTTTTGAAGGTATGCTTTATTACTTTGTATTTAACGATGTTCAGATGAGTAGTTGTGTGTTCCTATATATGTACTTGATATGTGTAATCAAAAGACTGCCTTCTTTTTCTATTGAGATGTTTAAGGACAGTAATGCTCATTAATCAAGCATTTTTTTTTTTTAGTGTTCTAGTATATGTGACATGGCCAATTTTTTTATTAGAAAATATGTGACCAGAAAGATTCTATAGAGTAAAAAATCAAAGCAAAACAAAAACCACAAAAAGACCCCTGTACTATAGAAAATGTAAAGTTGGCTGAACAGATAGGGTCTTGAAATTTCAGGAAACATATAATCTCACGGTTCTTAAAGATTGTCACTGTAGACATCTGAGTAATTAATTTTCAGTTAGTAACAGGCTTATAGAAACTTTGGGATTATTTACAAATGGTTTAGGAAAGAATAAGGTATAGTAAAAGTAATATCCTGGAGAATTCTGGGCCACCTACCCACCATAATCAATTCAGCTGTACTACTGAAGTATTGTAAAATCTGATCTCTAGAGGAAAATACAGTATTCTACCTTACGTTGTGTAAATACTTAATGATTATCAGAAAGACTGAAAAAAGTTTTAATGAAGAATTCTGGCTACATCTAACAGCTGCCATTTACCAAGTACCTACTGGAGCTTTGTTGTTTTCTTGTATTTATTAATTTAGTCCTAATGACAACTGCAAGACAGGTAAGCATTGCACATCTTTCAGGTGAGTCAGCCCAGAGGTGTGGTACAAATAGGTAAAATTTGAATCTAATTCTTGTTCCAAATCTTTTTTTGTTTGTTTTTGTTTTTGTTTTTTTTCTTCAGTGTGGGTACATGAAATTCAGCAATCTCTTATTTTGGTCTTTTTTTTTTTTTTGAGACAGAGTTTCACTCTTGTTGCCCAGGCTGGAGTGCAATGGCATGATCTTGGCTCACTGCAACCTCCACCTCCTGGGTTCAAGCAGTTCTTCTGCCTCAGCCTCCCAAGTAGCTGGGATTACAGGCATGTGCCACCATGCCCGGCTATTATTTTGGTCTTAAAATTTCACTCCTGTCAGAATGTAGGAGTGAATAAATGCTATTCATAAATAACCATAATTATTCAGTATTTGCAGTCTCGTGATGTTGGTTATTGCATAAAGTAAGTTATTGCAGTAAATGATGCTTTAGAAAGCAATTTTCTCTCATCAGTTTCGTCCTTATTCAGCCTTACACAAAAAAAGGCATAGTTCTGGGCTTAATTGTGATGTAATTAAAATTATTGAGTGAACATTTTGGCTCATATTTTATGACATTGTAGTTCATCCCCATGGTCAATTTAAGGTAGAGTTCTTACAATATATTACTTTCAATATAGGTATTTTATTAATAAGAATTTATTTCAGTTGGACTTATTAAATGAGTGGTTTTGCTGAGTGTATGAGTCTATAAATAAAATTTTAATTGAACATCATTGGAGATTTAGATATGTTGGTACTGCTTATCTAGCAACTTTTGTATTTGTGAAACCATTAAAACTAGAGTAACAATAAATTTAAGTTGGAATTTTGGTAATATGTAAATAGCAAAGTCAGATTATATATTTGAACAGGTG